TTGCCGATGACCCCAGCCGAATAAACCCCTTCCTTCTTTAACTCGGGTGTCTGAGGAGTTTTGTCTGTGGCTCGTCCTGCTACAAAGTGATCCGCCTGCCTCGGCCTCCCAAATGCTGGGATTACAGGCGTGAGTGACCGCACCTGGCCTGGGATGGACATTTTAAAGGTTCCTGATACATATTGCTAAATTGTTTTCTCGAAACGCTCTATACCATCCCACCAGCATTGTATGACGCCTACGGTTGAGATTTTTGGCTCAAAGAATTACGGTGTATTTCAAGGGGAGAACCCTCTTCTCATCTTACCCCTAAACTCTATCCTTGAGTGACCTACCTTCACTCCCAAGCCTCCAGTCACCCACTGGGAATCTCTACCTGGAAATCCCAGAGGCACTCAAACTTAACGTGTCCAAAACTAAATTATCCGTCACCTTCCCACCTCATATCCCCCCAAATGCCCCAGATTCAGAAAACATACCCATCACTGTGGCTGGCACCACGGTGATAAGCACGATAATAACCATGGCAACCAGATTCCCTACTGAAGCCATTCTTTTAGGATGAACCAAGGGCACAACAGGCAGAGATGACAAGGGGAATGGAGAAGGGGGTACAGTAAGTTTTAGATAGTCGAAGGCACGCGCACGACAACGCCTGCGCACCACGGAACAGGGCAAAAGGGTGACAAACATGCGCCACTGAGTTTTATCGAGCAGCCGATGCCCAGAAAACAGGCATCCGCACACAGACTCAGTTTCCTTGTAGGCAACTCCCGGGCGTTGCGAGTCACAACCGGCATTCTCGCGCCGTGAGAGAGAACTGCGCAGCTGCTGACTGGCGGGCCGCCAGGCGCGTGCGTAGAGACGCCCACACGCCCGCTGATGCGCACGCGCCCTGGGCCGCGCGTGCGCGCGTGGGGTTCCGGAATGAGCCGGGGAAAGCAAGGGGAAGGTTTGGGGTTGGCTCCCGGTTTCGCGCATGCGTGCACTGCACAAACCATTTGGCGGGTTTTTCCGGCCACTCAGTTCTGCCACCGTCACTGAGAAGCTCAGCGGTAGCTTTTGGGAAGCAGGACGTTCTCACCAGGAGAGCGTCCTCTCGAGATTTCTGCTCCCTCCATTCAGGGCGTTTGGGAGCCACCCCTTCATTTTTTAAAAAAAGTATTTCTCTGTGACCGACGGCCGGGGCCTTCTGACGGTCTGAGGTCTTGCTTGGGCCAGTCACCTCCTGTCACGGTCCGCGGAGGGGGGAAGGATAAGAGGGCGAGGAGCTCATCGCTCGCCACCCCCGTGGGCTTCTTGGGCGCAGGTCGGAGCTGGGTGGGCCGGCTCCCCGGCCCCTGGCTTGGGCGACCATGTCCGCATCCGCCCAGCAGCTGGCGGAGGAGCTGCAGATCTTCGGCCTAGACTGCGAGGAGGCTCTAATTGAGAAATGTGAGTCCCGCACCCCTCCCGCCCTGCAGCCGAGTTTTTACTTGTCCAATTTTCCTTTCTACAGTGGTAGAGCTTTGTGTTCAGTATGGACAGAATGAGGAGGGAATGGTAGGCGAGCTTATAGCCTTCTGCACCAGCACACATAAAGTTGGCCTTACCTCAGAGATCCTGAACTCTTTTGAGCATGAGGTAAGAACAAAATGAAAGCAAACTAATAATGTAAGTACTGTATTCACTATCTTTTCTTTTTCAGTTTCTGAGCAAAAGATTATCGAAAGCCAGGCATAGTACCTGCAAGGACAGTGGCCATGCAGGAGCTAGAGACATTGTTTCCATTCAAGAGCTGTATCCTTTTCTGCTGAAGGTCTTTGCACCAACCATTATTGTTTTTCTTAACCAGTGTTCTTAGAATTGAAGTGGAAGAAGAAGAGGAAATCCTCTTGAACTCTTACACCACACCTTCAAAGGTAAGTAAACAGTGTTTGGACATTGCATTTTAACTGAGATTTTGTTTTCCTTTTTTTTCCCTAGGGTTCTCAGAAGCGAGCTATCTCTACCCCAGAAACCCCCCTAACAAAAAGGAGTGTGTCAACTCGTAGCCCCCATCAGCTACTCTCACCGTCAAGTTTCTCTCCAAGGTATGGATCATAATTCATTCAAGTGCCATAAACAGTAATATTAACCTGTTTTGCTTCCAATTAGTGCTACTCCCTCCCAGAAATACAACTCACGAAGTAACCGAGGAGAAGTGGTTACCTCCTTCGGCTTAGCACAGGGAGTATCTTGGTCTGGGAGAGGAGGAGCTGGAAACATCAGCCTGAAGGTCTTGGGATGTCCAGAGGCACTAACTGGGAGCTACAAATCCATGTTTCAGAAGCTCCCAGACATTCGAGAAGGTGATTGTTTTTCCCTTTGAAATTCTGGTGGACATAATACTTTTTTCCACTTCTGGGATTGTAGTTCTGACCTGTAAGATAGAAGAACTTGGCAGCGAACTCAAGGAACATTACAAGATTGAAGCTTTCACTCCTTTGCTAGCCCCAGCACAGGTAAGAGTTGTTCTAATAGTTCTCACTAATTAGTCATTCTTATGCTGTGACCTTCCTTTGGTAGGAGCCTGTCACTCTGCTGGGCCAGATTGGCTGTGATAGCAACGGGAAGCTGAACAACAAGTCAGTGATTCTCGAGGGAGACCGGGAACATTCCTCGGGTGCTCAAATTCCAGTGGATTTATCTGAGCTTAAGGAATATTCTCTGTTTCCTGGACAGGTGAGATTGGAGGAGTTCCACCAGAATGCAGGGCTTAGCAATCCTGTTTGTTTTTGTCTTTCAGGTTGTAATTATGGAAGGAATCAACACCACTGGTAGGAAACTTGTTGCCACCAAACTCTACGAGGTACACAGCAGTACCCCCACTTGCCTCTTGGTAGACCTTACTTGAGCTTTTCCCCTGTTTTTAGGGTGTGCCACTTCCATTTTATCAGCCCACTGAAGAGGATGCAGGTGAGTTTCGGTTCAAATATTGTTTTGCCAACCTTCTAATCAAGACCTATAACCTCTGTCTTAGACTTTGAGCAAAGCATGGTCCTGGTTGCCTGTGGACCATACACCACATCTGACAGCATCACGTATGACCCCCTGCTTGACCTGATTGCTGTCATCAACCATGACCGGCCAGATGTCTGCATCCTGGTAAGAGGCACCAGTGGGAAAGCTGAGGAGTCTTCTTTTGGTGTCTTTGTTTCTCCCCTTGCAGTTTGGCCCTTTCCTGGATGCTAAGCATGAACAGGTGGAGGTGAGTGGGCTGGGGTGGGAAGGGGTCCTGGGCGTCTAAATCTGTCTCCTTTCCTTTCTTGCAGAATTGTCTACTGACAAGTCCATTTGAAGACATTTTCAAGCAGTGTCTACGAACAATTATTGAAGGCACAAGAAGGTCAGATTTCAAAATACTGGACAGAACCTTAATCACTCTTCTGTTTGTTCTTTTGCCATACTAGCTCCGGCTCCCACCTTGTCTTTGTCCCGTCATTGAGAGATGTGCACCATGAGCCTGTGTACCCCCAGCCGCCTTTCAGCTACTCCGATCTGTCTCGAGAGGACAAAAAGGTAGCAGCACCCACTCCTTGACCAGCAGGCAGCAAATGTTTGTTTCAATCCGTTCTCATTTTAGCAAGTACAGTTTGTGTCCGAGCCCTGCAGCCTCTCCATAAACGGAGTGATCTTCGGCTTGACATCCACAGATCTGCTTTTCCACCTGGGGGCCGAGGAGATCAGTAGGTAAGAAGTGTGTTCCAGGCCCCAAGCAGGATGTTCTGTTTTCATGCTTTCTTTTCTTTCCCAGTTCTTCCGGAACTTCAGACAGATTCAGCCGAATACTCAAGCACATCTTGACCCAGAGGAGGTGAGCTTGCCGCTGGGACCCCTGACTGTGGACTAGTGCTGACAATTTCTCTCTGTCTCTGTAGCTACTACCCACTCTACCCGCCCCAAGAAGACATGGCCATTGACTATGAGTCGTTCTATGTTTACGCACAGCTGCCTGTCACCCCAGATGTCCTCATCATCCCGTCAGAGCTGAGGTACTTCGTGAAGGTAGGTTTGAACTCTGCTTTTTCCCAGAAACATCCAAACCTGTCACCTCTCCTCTCCTCCCCAGGATGTCCTCGGCTGTGTCTGTGTGAACCCTGGGCGCCTTACCAAAGGGCAGGTGGGAGGCACCTTCGCCCGACTCTACCTTAGGAGGCCGGCAGCGGACGGGGCAGAGAGGCAGAGCCCATGCATTGCTGTGCAGGTCGTCAGGATCTGAGGCTTCTGTCCTCTGCTGTTCTCTGCTGTGTGGGCCCTTAAAGTCTTAGCCAAGAGCCAAGACATAGCCCTGTGACAAGGTGAACAGTTGGGTGGGAAAGGAGAGAGGAGCCAGCCAGGGAGGGGCAGCTGCAGTGACCAGGCCCAGCAGGGAGGACTTGTGCAGCCGGGCCTGCCTCTGAGTGGTGCCTCTCCTGGAAGGAAGCTCTTGCTTCTCAGTCCATGCTCCGTGTCCAGAAGTAAGCCAGCTGTGGATCCCGCCCACTCAGAAAAGGCGAGAAGGCTTTGTGATTTTCTACATGAATCAAACACAGAAACAACTTTTGGAGAAATTAAATTCTGAGTGTGACTTCTGAGTTTGACCTTTCTTCTATTTTCTTTTATTTATTTATTTTGTTTTTAGACGGAGTCTCGATCTGTCGCCCAGGCTGGAGTGCAGTGGTGAGATCTCGGCTCACTGCAAGCTCTGCCGCCCGGGTTCATGCCATTCTCCTGCCTCAGCCTCCTGAGTAGCTGGGACTACAGGCACCCACCACCACGCCTGGCTAATTTTTTGTATTTTTAGTGGAGATGGGGTTTCACCATGTTAGCCAGGATGGTCTCGATCTCCTGACCTTGTGATCTGTCCGCCTCAGCCTCCCAAAGTGCTGGGATTACAGGCGTGAGCCACCGCGCCCGGCCCCTTTCTTCTATTTTCTTTATCCTGGTAGTAGACAAAGAATGTTGCCTATTTGACCTATGTCCAGAGAAGGCAGAGTGTCAGTCACACTGGGTTTCTATCCAGCCCCAGTCCTGTCCAGTGGGTAACTCTCAGCCCCACTCCTCATCCCCCAAAGGCCCCAGTGACCTCTATGCTGCAGAGGTGCACTGGGTGGGCCCTAGAGCTGGGCTGCAGAGCAAGCAACTGGCTGCATGCCTGGGCCTCCCTGCGCAGTTCCTCACATGCATGCTGTGGTCCCAGCCTGACCTCTCCATCTGGAGGGGGCCGCCTCGCTGGGCTGTTCCAAAGCTGGAGTCCTGGTGGCAGCTGCTTTGCCAAGTCGCGCAGTAGCCAGGGCTTGCCTGCAGCCCAGAACACTCAGACAGGGTCAGGCCTTCCAGGGTTCACAGCACGTCCCATGCCCCTATGTCCTGGCATCTGGGGAAAAGCTGTCACTGGCCAGACGTGGAGTGGCTTCCTGCCCTAAGCTGGCAGGCTGTCCTGCCTCACATGCCAGAGCCAAGACCGGCAAACCCCAGCTGTCAGGGCAGGGAAGTGGGCAAGGGGGCAGCAAGCTGCTGGTGTCTATGCCTTGACTCCGAGATAAATAGATGACCTAACAGTGGCCAACTTTTGCCTCTCACCTTTCTGACGGTGAAATGGAATCGAGCCCCAGACCTGACCAGGGTACAGTAAAAGGTCTTCCTTTAAACACAAGGAGCAGCTGTTTTATTTCATTAGTTTTATAG